GCCTTTGAGAACCAGCTGCATTGACGGGGACATGGCCAGCCCAGGTCAACTGGGGAGAGATGGAGAAAAGTAGGGGACGGATAAAGAGAAAGTTACTTTTTTTCTTATATAAAATGAATCGTGAAAACTGCTCACTGGATAGCCAGGCCACTTACTCATAAAGAAAAAGCAAGAGAAATGCCTGCCACTGCGCCTGGGAGTCCATTCCCAGGTCTAGGGCCACCCCAGAGCTCCCGGTCACCCTCAAGCTGAAATGTTAGACGCGGAGGGCTGGCTTCCCATGACATTTTCACCGGAGCCCCTGGCATGACTCAAAATCTGTGGTTCTTCAAAATGATGAACATGGGCTCCCGTTGTCTCCTCACGCGGGAAGGTCCAGGAGCCCACACCCAGGTGTGACTCTATTCTGCTGCGGTGACTCCGGACGTGAGGCTGGGACGAGCCTGAGGGAGCTGCGTGCTCGCCAGCGCCTCCCGGCCCACCTCTGCGGTCCGTCCTCCGGAGCCCACCCCGGCTCCACCTTGGCTCCCAGGCCGGCACCCCCGGGCTGAGCACAGGGCCAGGGGCAGGCGGGTTCCAGAGGGAGCATTTCCAAGGGAGGAGGAAAACCAAAGTGCCTGCCAGGCAGGGGGCAAGGACAGAGGGGAAACGCCCCCGCTCCCAGGGCCGGGTGAGAGACGGTGGGGACCAGCTCAGGGACCCCCACCCAGAGGGGCCGCCACTTCCACGGGGAATGCTGGTCGGAGTGGGCTCCGGACCTTCCCGCGTGAGGAGACAACAGGAGCCCAGGCTTGACGTGGCCTCTCCGCCTCAAACCCGGGCCGCTGGCTCCCCGCACAGGCTGGGGCGGCGTGGGGCGGGCGGAAGAGCCCGATCCCTCTGCGGCCGGCCTGGTTGATTCGGGCCCAGCGGACCCTGCCTGGCCCTGGCCCTGGAGGCCGCTGCGGCCCCCACCCAGCTCCTCAGCAGCCACATGGCGCCGGCCCTCACACCCCGGGGCGGCGCACAGGGCCTGGGCCTGACGACGTCCTTAGGGTCCCTGAGCAGCCGGGTCCCCACGGCCCTCGGCGACCCGGGGTCCCCGGGATGGAGCGAGGCTCTGGGCCTTCAGCAGACGCCGGGGCCCCAGACGCCCCTGAACCGAGCTCCAGAGACATCCGAGCCCAGGCTCCTAGAGAACCGCCCCCCGCCGGGTGCGTCCGAGTCAGGGCTCCCCCGAAGGCGGGGACGTCGGGCGAGAAGCAACTGCAAGGACTCGCGTGAAGAAGCCACCGGGAATCATGGCGGCCGCGCTCAGAGGGACGGCTTTGCACGCAAGCTGTATTTTTCTTCAACTCCTCTGTGTTTTTCAGATCTTCTGTAGAAGTGTCTGTAGTGACCATCAGAAAAACAATCTGAAAGAAAGACAGGAATTGCCACCGACCCCAGGGCTGCATTTATTGCTGGACATTTGTCACGGTCTGAGCCGTGTGGACCGGCCCCGCTCAGCCAGAGCCAGGAGGGCTACGAGGGGAGGCGGGGCAGGGTTTGGGGACGATTTCTCTCCGACCGAAGGAGTAATGGGGCCATCACGTAGGCAAGGTCAAAGGACGATGTGGCGGTTGCAGGGTGACCCGAGGTCACGTAGGCAAGGTCAAAGGACGATGTGGCGGTTGCAGGGTGACCCGAGGTCACGTAGGGAAGGTCAAAGGACGATGTGGTGGTTGCAGGGTGACCCGAGGTCACGTAGGCAAGGTCAAAGGACGATGTGGGGGTTGCAGGGTGACCCGAGGTCACGTAGGGAAGGTCAAAGGACGATGTGGCGGTTGCAGGGTGACCCGAGGTCACGTAGGCAAGGTCAAAGGACGATGTGGCGGTTGCAGGGTGACCCGAGGTCACGTAGGGAAGGTCAAAGGACGATGTGGCGGTTGCAGGGTGACCCGAGGTCACGTAGGGAAGGTCAAAGGACGATGTGGGGGTTGCAGGGTGACCCGAGGTCACGTAGGCAAGGTCAAAGGACGATGTGGCGGTTGCAGGGTGACCCGAGGTCACGTAGGGAAGGTCAAAGGACGATGTGGGGGTTGCAGGGTGACCCGAGGTCACGTAGGGAAGGTCAAAGGACGATGTGGGGGTTGCAGGGTGACCCGAGGTCATGTAGGCAAGGTCAAAGGACGATGTGGCGGTTGCAGGGTGACCCGAGGTCATGTAGGCAAGGTCAAAGGACGATGTGAGGGTTGCAGGGTGACCCGAGGCCAGCAGTCCTTTGCAGAGTGGATGAGCTTTCAGTGAGGGGTGAAGTGTGGAATGGGACTCGCTGACGAAAGCCCACTCCTCCCTGGGCCAGGAGGGGCGCGGGGCCCAGGGCCGGTGTGGCTGGACGGGGGCCTCCCAGGTGGACGGGCAGGGGGGCTCTGAGAGCAGCTGCCGGGATGGGAGGCGGATGCGTCTGCCTGCTCTGTCCAGGCCTGGGGCCTGTTCCCACCAGGACGTGCCGGAAAGAGGCTCTTGCTCTGTGGGAAAATCATTCTGCTCCTCTTTCCTGTACAGCCCTGAGGCAGAGCCCGCACTGCGGTTTCCTTAGTTGGGAGCTGTGGTTGTGAGGAGCCCCCAGTCTCTATCGTTCAGGGATCCCCTTGACCTCAGTAAAAGCCCCCCTTAAGTCCACCAACCTTCTGAGAGCCTCCACTTGGCTCTGGTGGGGCAGTGCCCTGGAAGAGAGGTTTGGGGCTGCTGATCCTGGCCAAGGGTCTTCCAGAATGACGCTACTCAATGTCCAGGAATCATAGGAGCCCAGTGTCTTGGCCTCACCAGGCTCTGTCACCCCCTCAACCCTGTGGCCCTGCAGTTCTTGAAGCTCAGGTCCCAGTCCTTGGTGACGACTGAACAACCCTGGCCTCTGCTTACTTCTTCAGGAAGCTGGAGCCTTACCCTGTTAGCAACGTCTTTCCAGCATCCCTGGGAGAGAAGCAGCTTGCCAGCCCTCTGGGCTTGGTTTTAAACCTGCAACTGGAGCATGGCCCAGAGGTATGTGTGTGCCTGGGCCCTGCCCAGTGAGCGGGAGCCTGGCTCTGAGCATCCTGCCTGAACATCCCCAGCCCCTGGCGGGGCGACGCCACTGAGCAAGACACCCTGGGAGGTGAATTCGGCAATGGGATGGCACAAAGGCCCAGCTTTCCCATCTAATGAGACAACTTCCACCGAACTCACAACACCGTAAACCTTCTAGAGACCAAGGCAACGTGCACCCAGAAAATGTTTGGATCATTCTCTGCCTAGACTAATTTAGAGGGAAGATTCTCAGCGAATCCAGCCCCCAACCCTTGATTGTCTCCGGCAAGGATGTTAGGTCCCCCTGTGCTTCAACATGTTTGGAACAAGAACCAATTCGTTTGTTCCTAACGTGACACCTGGAGGAGGCAGAGTCGCTGTGGATGCCACGCCACCTCGCAGCCGTGACAGCTAATGACGCCTGCAGTCCCCACCATGGTCCCTGCCTCATCCTCTGTGCCGTTGTCTTGTGTGTTCCATTTATATGAATGGCAACAAAAGTAGAAACCAGGAAAGCAAAATGGCTTCAGTGAGGCTGTTTTGTTTTGTTTTGTTTTTCTTCTTCAACCTGGGAAATTCAGGTCAATAAAAGTGTAACAGAAAGATGAGAAGAAAGAACATCCCGAAGTAGTGTGTTTAAATCGCTC